TGTTTTTGGTACATACGTTTAAACAACCAGATCTCCTGAGAAATCACTCACTATTGGGAGGACAGTGCCAAGCCATTCATGAGGGAACCATGCCCATGATCCAAACATCTCCCACCATGCTTCACCTTCAACTCTGGGGATTATATTTGACCATGATATATGGAGGGGACAAACATACAAATTATATCAAAGGCATAGCATGGCTACTGTGAAAGGAGGGTAAAAACACAAAGATGACATCACCACTGACCTCAGGGAGTGCCCAGTAGACTGAGGGAGACAAGTACATATTTTCCTGAAGGAGGGCACTGGATTGATGGCATGTTTAGAATGTGGAAGTAGAGCGGCCACAGAAAGGCAGCCCGGCAGAGTGCTCGCACAAAGACTGGGCTAGAGACTCCCCACTGCATGTGATGTATCTGAGGAAAGTCATTAAAATAGGTGATGGTCACTTTCCATCAAGTCCCTGGTATGGTCCATGGAGGCAGGGTTGTCAATGTCATTTCGGCATTTCAGAGGCCTCTCAGGGTTTGGATATGGCAGAAGACAACCAGCAATGATTATGCATTGCAGAGATGCAGGTGAGCCCCAATTTCTTGCCAGCTGGGAAGTCGGTGCTAAGGGGCCTTGCTGTCTTTCCTTGGAACATAGGATACCAATTTCTTTCTGGACAGAGAGTATTTGGTTGGCTAAAGTTAAAATCTAAATTTTGCTTTGGGATGAATTCCAAAAATATTAGCTTTATTCAAATTTACTTTCACTTTATCTTTCTGAATCTTCAAGGTCCTAAAGCATTGCTTAGTAATTTTGTTTCTAAACTCACGTTACAGCACTGGGCATGATCTGTCCAAGGCAGAGACTATAAGCTACTCTTATAGTACTCTTATGAGATACATACAAGTAGGTATCTCAAAAAATGATACTCATGTATTCCTGTTCTTATGAGTAAATCATTGGCAGTGAGTGTGATTTTTTTTTTTTTTATGACAGGATAAATACACGCCCTCTATTGGGGTCAGGTTTTGTGCCTGTAGTTCTTCCGCCTACTGTATCATAGCAGCTTAGAATCCCAGCTGCTGGCTCGGGCTGCAGTTCTCTCATGGCTCGCACAGGGTGGACCAGCCCCATTCCCCTATGTGTTTCTCTGCTGCTGACCTGTGGCTTTGCTGAGGCAGGGAAGCTGCTGGTAGTGCCCATGGATGGGAGTCACTGGTTCACCATGCAGTCGGTGGTGGAGAAACTTATCCTCAGGGGGCATGAGGTGGTTGTAGTCATGCCAGAGGTGAGTTGGCAACTGGGAAAATCACTGAATTGCACAGTGAAGACTTACTCAACCTCATACACTCTGGAGGATCTGGACCGGGAATTCATGGATTTCGCCGATGCTCAATGGAAAGCACAAGTACGAAGTTTGTTTTCTCTATTTCTGAGTTCATCCAATGGTTTTTTTAACTTATTTTTTTCGCATTGCAGGAGTTTGTTTAATGACCGAAAATTAGTAGAATACTTAAAGGAGAGTTCTTTTGATGCGGTGTTTCTTGATCCTTTTGATGCCTGTGGCTTAATTGTTGCCAAATATTTCTCCCTCCCCTCTGTGGTCTTCGCCAGGGGAATAGCTTGCCACTATCTTGAAGAAGGTGCACAGTGCCCTGCTCCTCTTTCCTATGTCCCCAGAATTCTCTTAGGGTTCTCAGATGCCATGACTTTCAAGGAGAGAGTACGGAACCACATCATGCACTTGGAGGAACATTTATTTTGCCAGTATTTTTCCAAAAATGCCCTAGAAATAGCCTCTGAAATTCTCCAAACACCTGTCACAGCATATGATCTCTACAGCCACACATCAATTTGGTTGTTGCGAACAGACTTTGTTTTGGACTATCCCAAACCCGTGATGCCCAATATGATCTTCATTGGTGGTATCAACTGCCATCAGGGAAAGCCATTGCCTATGGTAAGTCACCTCTCCTTTAGCACATTAGGAATAAATTAACTGAAAATTTTTCTTCTGGCTCTAGGAATTTGAAGCCTACATTAATGCTTCTGGAGAACATGGAATTGTGGTTTTCTCTTTGGGATCAATGGTCTCAGAAATTCCAGAGAAGAAAGCTATGGCAATTGCTGATGCTTTGGGCAAAATCCCTCAGACAGTAAGAAGATTCTATACCATGGCCTCATATCTTCTTTACGTTCTGCTCTTTTTGCCCCTCCCAGGTCCTGTGGCGGTACACTGGAACCCGACCATCGAATCTTGCGAACAACACGATACTTGTTAAGTGGCTACCCCAAAACGATCTGCTTGGTATGTTGGGCGGATTGGATGTATAGGTCAAAACTGCTGACATCCTCCCTATTTTGCATCTCAGGTCACCCGATGACCCGTGCCTTTATCACCCATGCTGGTTCCCATGGTGTTTATGAAAGCATATGCAATGGCGTTCCCATGGTGATGATGCCCTTGTTTGGTGATCAGATGGACAATGCAAAGCGCATGGAGACTAAGGGAGCTGGAGTGACCCTGAATGTTCTGGAAATGACTTCTGAAGATTTAGAAAATGCTCTAAAAGCAGTCATCAATGACAAAAGGTAAGAAAGAAGATACAGAAGAATACTTTGGTTCCAGGCATAACGAAACTGTCTTTGTGTTTAGTTACAAGGAGAACATCATGCGCCTCTCCAGCCTTCACAAGGACCGCCCGGTGGAGCCGCTGGACCTGGCCGTGTTCTGGGTGGAGTTTGTGATGAGGCACAAGGGCGCGCCACACCTGCGCCCCGCAGCCCACGACCTCACCTGGTACCAGTACCATTCCTTGGACGTGATTGGTTTCCTCTTGGCCGTCGTGCTGACAGTGGCCTTCATCACCTTTAAATGTTGTGCTTATGGCTACCGGAAATGCTTGGGGAAAAAAGGGCGAGTTAAGAAAGCCCACAAATCCAAGACCCATTGAGAAGTGGGTGGGAAATAAGGTAAAATTTTGAACCATTCCCTAGTCATTTCCAAACTTGAAAACAGAATCAGTGTTAAATTCATTTTATTCTTATTAAGGAAATACTTTGCATAAATTAATCAGCCCCAGAGTGCTTTAAAAAATTCTCTTAAATAAAAATAATAGACTCGCTAGTCAGTAAAGATATTTGAATATGTATCGTGCCCCCTCTGGTGTCTTTGATCAGGATGACATGTGCCATTTTTCAGAGGACGTGCAGACAGGCTGGCATTCTAGATTACTTTTCTTACTCTGAAACATGGCCTGTTTGGGAGTGCGGGATTCAAAGGTGGTCCCACGGCTGCCCCTACTGCAAATGGCAGTTTTAATCTTATCTTTTGGCTTCTGCAGATGGTTGCAATTGATCCTTAACCAATAATGGTCAGTCCTCATCTCTGTCGTGCTTCATAGGTGCCACCTTGTGTGTTTAAAGAAGGGAAGCTTTGTACCTTTAGAGTGTAGGTGAAATGAATGAATGGCTTGGAGTGCACTGAGAACAGCATATGATTTCTTGCTTTGGGGAAAAAGAATGATGCTATGAAATTGGTGGGTGGTGTATTTGAGAAGATAATCATTGCTTATGTCAAATGGAGCTGAATTTGATAAAAACCCAAAATACAGCTATGAAGTGCTGGGCAAGTTTACTTTTTTTCTGATGTTTCCTACAACTAAAAATAAATTAATAAATTTATATAAATTCTATTTAAGTGTTTTCACTGGTGTCGCATTTATTT